GAGCAGCGCCTCTCCCACCAACTCCTAGACGCCTGTAGGAGCTGCGCCGGAGCCTTCAGAACCCCATGGGGGTGTGGGGGTGAAGTTGGAGGTCATCCGGGTGATTTTTTTCTTACTTTTTCCTAATTGTTCTCCTGCGTTGATTTCAACTCTTCCAGTCTCCCGGTGCTGGGGCGCCAATCCTTTCCCAACAATTCCTACCCACCAGCTGGAGGTCGGGGCCCAGGGTTACCCCAGAGTTCTATGGTGGCAGGGGGCGCCGAGTAGAGGGGCGGGAGGAGCTGGGTCCTCGGGAACCAAAGGGGACCTCAGCGGGGGCGGAGTGCGCAGCCTTGGCTGCTGGGAAATGCCCAACTAGCCGCTGTGAGTGCCCACAGCGCGTCGTGGGGGCGTCCGTTCTGCAGCTCGGGTGACTCAGACGCCCTGCCAACCCCACCAGCTCCCGGCTTCTCGAACGCTCTTCTGATCGCCCAGCGGGGAGACTTCAGGGCCTGCCTCGTCAGGCCAGATTGCAGCCCGCGACCTTCCCGGATTAACCAAGGGCGGGGCCTGTTGCCCAGCAAGGCTGCTGCCTAACTGAGCCTCCCGGGGAACAGCCATGACCAAAGCCCCGCGGGCCCAGGCGCGGGCACCTACCCCTACCCGCTCAGGCCTGTGGGAGCGCAGGGGCAGAGGCCGAGACGCTGGACTTCCAGCCCCACACCTCTGACAACCCGGGCACGTCTGCGGAGCCCGGGGGAACAGTCAGCGGGCTCTGCGTCCCGGGAGCTGGGGACACGCCTGCAAGGTGTGTGATCCTTTAAAGATCCTTAGTACTAGTTTTGTAGGGAGCCTTTGTTATAGCTTTGTCAGCCTGCGCGCCTTCAGCAGCTCCCCCTCCCGGGCCCCTCGGTTCCCTCCGGGCTCGCCCCCAGCGGAGAGGGCCCGGCGCAGGGGATCTGCCCAGGATCAACTGCCCTCTTCCAGATCCCCTTCTGCGAGATTCTTTTCCTTTGGTTACAATCTCCCCTCCGTGCCTGGGGCAGATAAACACGGTTCGCCCCGCCTGCAGTATTGGGGCGATGCTGTCCTGGAAGAACGGGCTTTCTGAATGTGACCTCGGGATGCTGCAGCGGCGCAATGCTGCTACTGCTGAATGAGTAGCTCTCCTGCCACCGCAGGGCGACTGCGGTGGGCACAGCAGGGCGCACAGAGGAGGGGGTAATCTGCCCACCCAGGCTAAGGATTTGAGGGTTCTGACAAAAAAGAGCTGGTTGAGGATGACACAGTTGTGAACTAACCTGGCTCCTACTACCCCACAGGGCAGCCAGGTCCCAGTAGTCTTGGGTACCACTGCCCCCACCATACCACCATTGTAAAGTATGGACTCCTGCTTAGCCAACGTGCAGCTCTAGGCAGGATCTCTGAAGGATGCTCTGGCACACAGATGGTGCAGGTATGACTTTACCTGCACACAAGCTTACATGTGCCCTGTCATATATGGCTACACGTTTCCCCATTTCCCCACAGTCTTCCTATTTAACTGGTCTTCAATCCTCCTTTCTAGGGCTTTCCGCCTGCACACAGTCATTTGGAGAAAATCAAGTGAGTGCACTTCTCCCCACAGAGGATTCTGTATGTTATGTAACACACTCACACTGGGATTCCTCAAGTTACCATTTTGCCCCAACTCAGCCAGCACTTGGTTTTCTGGCGGGGGTGTCAGGATGATGCAAATGGAGGTGGAAGCTTCATTCCCTGGGGGCTTTTATTCCCCTCCTTGAAGCCCCAGTTCAAGGCCCAGGAACAAAGGGGAAAGGTAACTGATCTCTCTTTTGGTCTTTCTCTCCCATTCTTTGAAATGAACATCTATTCTATTTCAGTGTGCAATGTTCCAGCCGACTTAATGGGCTTGCCTTATGCGGAGAGGCAGTCCTGCAGGACAGAGCTAATGTGTGGTCTCCCAGGAAGCTCATCAGAACACCTCTTGTCCCTTTTCTTTAAAAGAAAAAAAATTTAAAAAGTTTTTGCTTCCATCTCAATGTCCATTCCATTATTTTGTAGCTACAATAAAGAAACATGGGCAGCAGTGATCATTCTTTTTGTCCTATGTAATCATGTCTAGTGTTAGGACCTTACAAAGCTCCAGACATACCTCAGGTGTATTCTGCACTTTTCATATTTATTCACTGCTCACTGGGTCACACAGATGATTCACACTTGATTCCACCTTCCTCTGGACAACTCTCCCTCAAACAACACCCCTCTATCAACTTATAGGGAAAGGAGATTCACTTAGAGAAAACTTCTTGAATTAAAGACCAGACTCAGTTTCGCCAGGTAACTAATCCTGGCATACCGGTGACTAGGAAGTCATCACCTAACACTCTACCTAGATATAAACTCTCAGGAAGGAGGCAGGCCGGTGGGGACATTTCCACAGACATTTCTAAAACTGTGGCAATTGAGTATATTTTACAGATACAATTTTGGTAGATTCCCATCCAGCTTAAGACATTTAAAATGCAATTTTGTTCACACGCATGTGCGCGCACACAGACACACACGCACGTGTCAACTAGGGTGATATTAACAGTCCATTTCCACTGGGCAATTCTGTGACAGCAACTACAACTAACAAACTTCTTTTCTGAAGAGTAAAAAAGAAAACAAAAGCCTCTCCATCTATTTTAAAAGGTTATTTTATATTGTTTAGCATTCTTTCGAAACAGGAATTGGCTGGACACTTCTCCCTTTTCAAAGATCAGGTAAACTACTCTCCCACCCACCTCCTCCCCAAGACCAAGCCATTTTTTAAAGCAAAAATTCTGTTTCCAAAGGAAGAAAAATGAACAAATTCCATTAATGAATTACATACATGGAATGTGGCTTGTCTAGGACATTTGTATTTGTAAATAAATGGCTCCCTGTTTATTATGTATGTTTTACTGGAAAAAAAACCAACTCTAATGCCTCTGAGCATGTTATAATACAGCAAATATTTCCACTTATGGTTTCAGTTCCACTGTTTCTTGGTACTCACTAGAAAGAAATCGGGTTACATGGAGTCAGTTGTGGGGTTTAAGCGTCCAGGCTGACTTGGGGACGCGGCACCTCTAAAGTTCTCATGTTTGCCAAAGTGCGGGGGGAAGGGGGAATGGCTCCTAGGAATCTTATGGGGATTAATCTGGGGTTTCGCCTTTGTCCCGGGATCTTTCTAAGGCTCACCACGGCCTCCGTCTGCAGCTTCAGAAGCGAAGCCGGCGTGCGATCTCCTTGGCGGGCGGACTGGGCACAGTCCCTGCCTTGCCCTGCTGCCGGCGCCCGCACACCGCGGTCTCAGGATCTCCCCGCAGGCCTAGGCCTGCAGTCCTCGGGCGGAGACGGGGCCTGGGGGAGCGACCCTCACCGGGCCAGGCACAGGCAGTTTACCCTGGTGCCTGTAGGGTGCTCGAGTTTCCCACACGCGGGAAGCGGAGGCGTGGGCCAAGCGCCGGGGGCTGCCCAAGAACTCCACCGCCCCGTGCGGCGCGCAGGGCCTGGCGGCGCGAAACTTCCACAAAGCCGCCGGCCGCCTCCGGCCTTGCCTCCACTCCGCAGTCCCAGCTGCCTAGACCTCGGTGTCTTCCCAGACAATGAGCCCTGCCAGTGCACTAGGCTGTTCCGCTCTGACTTCTTCTGCCCGCACATGGGGACCCGAGCGAAAGGTTATGGGTTGGAACAAGTCAGCGCATCTCCTTCCACGCGCCGCATCCTTCGGGAAGACAAACAGAGTACGCCCCCCACCTCAATTTCGGGCCCTGGTCTGTGGGCTGGGCCACAGTCCGGGAAGACCCAAGGGGTCACGGGTCCAGATCCGTCTTTACTTTGTCCTCCGCTCCAGGGCTCCAGGGCCCTGGGCAGCAGAGAGGTGGATTTCAGAGAAAGCCCGGGTCAGCCAGGCCTTGAACTCAGCCCCTCTGAACTCCACCGTCAGCAGCGTGGGCGGCAACTCAATTCTCCTGGGAGGAGGCTGCACCCCCAGAACGGAAAATCCGCAAACGTCGCGCAGAGACCCACAGGCATTTCTACCTTTCCTTCCACAAGCCCTGCAGAAAGTTATCGCCAGAACCTCTGGAACCTGAGCCGACTCCAGCCTCCAGCAACTCCCTCAACCTTCCAGGGAAACTTTCAGAAGTTTCCCTTTCCTTCGCTCCTCAATTCCTTGGACTTTCTCCAGCCCCCAGGTTTGCTCATTACTCTGCTGACTGCCCTTTAGTCTCTAGGGCTCCACAGGCCTGAGCGTTTCCA